TGTTCCCAGCCTCTAGATGCCAAGTGTGCCATGATAAACCAAAGAAACCCCTTGCTTTGTTCTAGTGGAGGAGTAAAAAAGTGAGCCAATAGCAATGTAAGATCAGCTTATTAGAATTGCAATGAAACATACCACAGGGAAAAAGGTAGGAAATGAAGGCTGTCATTTTCTAGAGATTAAGCAGAAAATGCTGCTCTGTCTGAGGGAGTGACATTTGAGCAAAGACCTGAGTGAGCCAGGGAAATGTGGAGAGAAAGGAGATTGGAGGGGAGGCCATTGCTCATAATGACAAAGCCATTGCCGGCTATGATAAAAACTCTGGATTTTCTTTCAAAGGTAATAAAAAGTCGTCAGAGTGTTTTCAGCAGGGGTGTGGCATCTATGACTTGTTCTCTGACTGCTTTATGAAGAAATGATTATGAAGGGGCAGAGGAGAAGCATGGAGGCCAGAAATAAGGCCATTGCTTGGTCCAGGCAAGACATAATAGACTGGATTATGGTAATGGCAGTGGCGACAGAGAATAATAAACCCATGTGAGAAGTTAGTAGGTAGAATGGATAAGACTTGCTGTTAGATTGCTCAATGAGGATGAAACACAAGAAGATGTAAAGAACACCTCCCAGATGTATTAAAACCTGCAACATTGTGAGGAGAGACTGGGCAGGACTGAATAACTGTTGGGTGCTATGTTCACTACCTGGGTGACGGGATCATTCGTACCCCAAACCTCAGCATCAAGCCATATACCCCTGTAACAACCCTGCACATGTACCCCCTGAATCTAAAATGAAAGTTGAAAATACTTTTTAAAACTCTGCAATATTGAAGTAGGAGCAGGTCTGGTGAATCAGGAACATTACCATTTCATTTTCATTAGAGGATTTGCACAAAATCAAAGTGAGTACCCTCTTTAGAATGCTGTGCAGCAATCAGATATGGTGGTTTGGCTTGGAACATTGCCATACTGCCTGTCCCTGAAATTTTATGATTATATAATTTAGATGACTAGCCCAAGGACAGATCACAAGAGAACAACTTGCTCCTTCCACAGGAAGCTGCACCTGACAGAAGCTCCAGGATGCTTGTTCTCTTTCTCCTGGGCACAGTCTTTCTGCTCTGCCCATATTGGGGTAAGTCCTGGAGACAGAGGGGAAGCTGGTGGTGTAACATGGAAGGTTTTTCTTCTTTTCACAGGTGAACTTCATGACCCTATAAAAGGTACAATCATGGCTTCTCTGAAGTCCTTGGTAATCCTCTAAGCACCTCTTTTTGTATCTGGCAGCGACTGAAATAATGTGTTATGAATGTAAAAAATATCATCTTGGGTTATGCTATGGTGTCATGACATCCTGCTCCCTGAAGCATAAACAGTCCTGTGCAGTTGAGAACTTTTACATCCTTACAAGGAAAGGTAATGTGGAGTATAGAGTGACTGGAAAATCAATGATCATATTTCCTCTCTTTTACCTCCTCAGGGCAGAGCATGTATCATTATTCAAAACTGTCGTGTATGACCAGCTGTGAGGACATCAACTTCCTGGGGTTCACGAAGAGGGTAGAGCTCATCTGTTGTGATCATAGTAACTACTGCAACCTCCCTGAGGGAGTTTAGTTCTACGTCTCTCCTGGATTTTGGGTTCTTTTTCAACCACTACGCTCTTTTTCTCTTCCCTGAACCTGAATTTTGCTCTCCTCTTCTATGCATTGGTAGAGAGTGAGAAAGCCAGCTCATAGTGAAAAGACAAGCAGGCATAAGGAGACGCAGTGTGGACAGCGGAGCCTATTGATGATGGAGCACTAGACTCACTCTTTGCACATCCCTGTCGCTAACAGGTGGGAGGGGTTTTGCTCTCCTTACGTGATACTGCCATGAATAAGCTCAGACTTGGTCATTTATTATCTCCTGTATGAAAATGTGAACACTTGGGCCATAATAATCTCCAATTTGTACTGAGAATTCTGTGACTATCCTCTATCCTCATCTACACACACACTCCTCTCCGTTGGAATTCTCTTTGGATTAGCCCTGACACTTTCTGGCACTGTCCTTTTCTGCCCGTGGGTTCTGGAGAGGGCTAACCCCAGCTTCCCAGTGTGTTGGCAGCATGGGCCAAGTCTTTCTCTGATAGAGCTCTTGGGGGAACCTCAGGGCAGAAAAAAAAAAACTGAACAGACATAGGGATGAGCATCAAAGAAAACTTCAGGGGGCATTTCAACTGGTAAAAACTAAGATCTGAGAAATAACTTGCTGTGGGTGGAATTGGCTTGAATTATCATTGCCCTGGCTGGCCAGGCAGCCTTGGGCACATGGTTGAACTAGGTGATTGGATTGGGAACAGAGTGTTTTTTTAAGGATGGCTAGTCAGGTTCTTCTCATGGGACTGAGCAAACAAAATGCTGATAATGTGGCAGGTGGTGTAGTAGTTGAAGATAATAGGATGTAAATAGATACCATGAGGTAGTGTTCAAGTAACAGAGTGCCCTGTGTAAGAGGAAGTTATGAGTTTGCAGAAAGTGTGAGAAAGGTAGCATATATGGGTAACAGTGGTGGGAAGAGAAGAAGGAAGACACAGAAACAGATAGGAAGAGAAACTGAGTAGCATTGATGTTGGAGCACACCTGTGGCCAAGGTGGCACATTTTCCTTGGATACACACTAACCCTGGTGTTTCTGTCCTTATAAGGCTGACTGCACCCTAGATGACGGGTTGATGGGTGCAGCAAACCACCATGGCACATGTATACCTATGTAACAAACCTGCATGCTGCACTTTCTTTCATGTATCCCAGAACTTAAAGTAAAATAAAAAAATAAATAAATAAATAAAGGCCAGAAAAATTGGCCAAAAAATCTGAATAGAAAAAGATATACAGATAGTAAATGAGCATATGAAAATATGCTTAACATCATATC